GAAGGGAGAACGCCAGGACTTGCTGGGGAGGGTTGGAAAGTAAGGAAATGAGACATCAAAGGAGACTCCTCCATGCCTGCTTGGGCAACCAGGTGCTGCCATTTACTGAGAGGAGGCTGACTGGGGACCTTTGTGGGGAAAGAGCACCAGCAATTTGGAAATGGCTTAATCTGAGCCTGTGAGATACCCATGTGTTTAGAAAGAATGTCGGATGGACTGTTGAATACCCAACTCTGCCAGGCCTTGCTAGACATAAGGATATGGAGCTATCAGCCTGTTACTGGTATTTAAAGCCAAGAAGGTTAGGTGCAGTGGCTCATGCCTGTAATCCCAGCACTTTGAGAGGCCAAGGCGGGAGATTCTCTTGAGCCCAGGAGTTCGAGACCAGCCTGGGTAACGTGGTGAAACCCCATTTCTACTAAAAATACAAAAGACAGCCGGGTGCGATGGTGAGTACCTGTAGTCCCAGCTACTTGGGAGGCTGAGATGAGAGGATTGCTTGAGCCTGGCAGGTCAAGGCTGCATTGCGCCACTGCACTCCAGCCTGGCCAACAGAGTGAGACCGTGTCTCCAAAAAAAAAGGTTGTGGAGGCTGGGCATGGTGGCTCACGCCTGTAATCCCAGCATTTTGGGAGGCCGAGGCGGGCAGATCACCTGAGGTCAGGAGTTCGAGATCAGCCTGACCAACATGGAGAAACCCCATGTCTACTAAAAATACAAAAGTAGCCAGGCGTGGTGCACATGCCTGTAATCCCAACTACTCGGGAAGCTGAGGCAGGAGAATCGCTTGAACCTGGGAGATGGAGGTTGCTGTGAGTCAAGATCGTGCCATTGCACTCCAGCCTGGGCAACAAGAGCGAAACTCCGTCTCAAAACAAAACAAAAAAAGCTTCTGGAGCCCCAGTTATCACGTTCAAGTTCCAGATGGCAGCTGATGGAGGATGGGGATGGCAAAGGATGTACCTTTTCCCTTTAAGGCAATTTCCCAGGAGTCCCATAGGGCACTTCCTACTTAGGCCTAATTAACTGAAGTTCAGCCACCTGCCACTCCTGACTGCATGGAAGCCAGGTGCAAGGAGAAAGGATTTTGAGGAGGGGTGAGTCACCAGAACACATTTGTTTGCTGCGGTCCGTGCTGATTGCAGGCCCTGTTTCCCCCAGGACTCCATGGCTTCCGAGTTGCTGACTGACCCTCCACCTCAGAGGTAGTTCTGACACTGTCTCAGTTTTGCAGATGAAGATGAGATTCTTCAGTTCTCCATGTGGAAAAGCAGCTGTGGACCCAGGTCTGTCTGGCCCGCCTGCCGTTGTGTGAAGGCCTGACGTCACCGGGCGAGTTACCTCCCGCAGCCGCAGCCGCCGTGCTCAGCGCGAGCCCCGGAGCCCTTGAGCGCGAGGCGCGGAGCCCCCGGAGCCCCCAAACCGCAGACACATCCCCGCGCCCCAGAGCCCCGGCCTGCGCGCCCAGCCGGGCCCGCGCGATGCCCTCAGACCGGCCTTTCAAGCAGCGGCGGAGCTTCGGTGAGGCCCGGCAGGCGAGCTGCGAGCTCTGGACCCGGCCTCACGGTCTGGCCGCTGTCCGCAGCCGACCGCTGTAAGGAGGTACAGCAGATCCGCGACCAGCACCCCAGCAAAATCCCGGTGAGTCCCGCACCCCCAGCCCTGCCCCGCCCCACGACCCCCTGCCCGCCCGCCCTGCTCCCAGGTGATCATCGAGCGCTACAAGGGTGAGAAGCAGCTGCCCGTCCTGGACAAGACCAAGTTTTTGGTCCCGGACCATGTCAACATGAGCGAGTTGGTCAAGATCATCCGGTGCGTGGGCAGCCGCCGCCAGGAGGTGGCTACTCACAGCTGCATACTCTCCCGCCGGCTGCAGGCGCCGCCTGCAGCTGAACCCCACGCAGGCCTTCTTCCTGCTGGTGAACCAGCACAGCATGGTGAGTGTGTCCACGCCCATCGCGGACATCTACGAGCAGGAGAAAGACGAGGACGGCTTCCTCTATATGGTCTACGCCTCCCAGGAAACCTTCGGCTTCTGAGCCAGCAGTAGGGGGGCTCGGCCTGGGAGTCGGGCGGCCCCGGTCAGGCCCTGCCCAGAGAGCTCCTGGTTCCTGAACTGAGCTGCCTCTACCGTGGTGGGCTGGGCAGGCATGTGCCCCCCTAGTCAGAGGGCACCAACCCACCTACTCTGCCCCTGGGTGGATCCTGGGCCGGTCGTGTTAGGGTTGTCCCTCTGGGTGCTGGCTGGTGGGATGGGGGAGGGTGGGGAGCAGCTCCCAGCACCCCTGCTGTGTGGTTCATCTTTTTTTTAGGCCCCTGCCTGTCTGCCCATCTGCCCCTCACCCACCCGAGGCTCTGCCCACCGCCTGGACCTGCCCACCCCTGAAAGACTGGCCCCTGGCTCCCCGCCCCTCGGTCTCCACGTGGTGTATGGATCTGTGGTCATTGTCCCTCTGCAGAATAAAGATTGCTCAGGCCTGCCTGGCCCTGTGCCTCCAGCCGCTTGCTTGGGAGTGGG